GTTTCATTGTCCAGTACCTCTCTCCTAAAGATTAAATTAGGTAACGCAGGCAACCATTTAGCACAGTCCCTGGCACATGGTGAGTGCTCAGAAAGCGATAACGGTTACTGTATTATTCAGGTAAAGTTGGGAGAAGGAGCCGGGCTCCCCAAGGCTTCTGTGGTTTAGCCACTGGGCAAGGTCGGCCCCTGCCGGACTGGGGCAGGAAGTTCGGCAGTGCTGAAGCTAGTGGAGCCCAGGGTCAAAGAGCGCCTAACTTTTCCTGGAGGCTGTAAGGTGGCTCCGCGGTGCCACGCTGGGGCCTCAGGCGAGGGCGGGGAGGGCGTGCCGGGAGGAGGGCGCAGCCCGGGCTAGGTCTCCCGGCCTCCAGCTCCCGCTCCTCTGCAGACCTCAGGCCAGCCCCCGCCCCTCCCTCGGGACAGCGCCCCCGAAGCTGTCTCTAGAGGATCCCGGGGTCGGAGGCAGGGTTCAAGGCAGCACTTACAGGAGGATCTCCTGCTTCGTCAGGAACGTCAAGTCCTGGAAGGCAAAGCCAGAGCGGGGATTAGCGGACCGCTGGGAGGCCGCGGCCGCCCCGCAGCCAGCTCCCGGACCCTGCTCCCGAGAAGAGGCCCGCACGCGAGCTCCCCAGGGCCAGGCGTCCCGCGCACCTGGTACTCGGCCAGCAGCTCCTTGGACAGGCGACTGCCCGAGCCCCCCATCGCCCCGCCGCGCGCACAGCTCCGCCAACTCGCCTCGAGACGCAGACAACTTTCTCACTTCCGCCCTTGGGCCGCGTCACTGCCCGGTCCCCGCGGCAACCGCTCCTGGGGCCACCACCCCCGGGCCCGCCCCCTCCTAAAAGCTGCCAGGCGTTCCCAGCCGGGTTTGGCAGGCGAGCTGCCGGCTCCAAGCGGTCCTAGGCGAGCTGGAGGCGGGGCCCGGGGAGGGGCCCGACGCTCCGGGGCGGAGCCCGGGACTCACGGCCCCGCCTCCGGGGTGGGAGGGGGGGGCGGGCCACGCCGCGCGCGTGCGTGCTGGCTGCGTATGCGTCACGGGCGTCATGACCTCGCTGTGGCCCCGGCAGCGGCTGCGGGGAAAGTCGCGAGGTGCATCCGCTTCGGCTGCAGTAGGTGGTGGCGGCGGCAGCCCTGGGTGGGGCAGAAGTAACCATAACCTTGCTTCCTTCTTAGGCTATTTACTGAGGACCCACTGGATGTCAAGCATTGTGCATAGTTTTCTTCGATTGTTGCAACATCCCTTGCGAGGTAGGTTCCCATTTTACAAAGATGGAAATACGATAAGTATCTGTCTTCTTTTTTTTTGAGACAGAGTTTCACTCCTGTTGCCCAGGCTGGAGTGCAATGGCATGATCTCAGCTCACCGCAACCTCCGCCTCCTGAGTTCAAGCAGTTCTCCTGCCTCAGCCTCCTGAATAGCTCGGATTACAGGCATGTGCCACCACACCCAGCTAGTTTTGTATTTTTGTTTCCTTTCTGTTTTATTAACATGAAGTTTCTGGAGCAGCAGAGCTGAAGGAACCCAAACTTGGACTGAAGTGACTCTACTAAGGTAATGCCTCCTTTTGACATCCTATCTGGGCCTCATGTGTTTTCATCTTTTATGACTATTTCAGGTCAGCTCTATGGCTCTTCCACATGATTCAAACGAAACTTCCTATTTGCTGCCTCCCAACAATGAGGACTGGGGCAGGCAAACCATTCCTGACTTTGTTTATGGGCAGAAGGATCTCATGGCAGAAGGGATTCAGTGGCCAAGGAATGCACCTGGCATCCCAGATGCTCTGCCACAATCTCCCTTTGATGCTGCACTCTGCTCTGCCTGGAAGCAGCGGGTGGAGCTGGGGCTGTTTCGCTACCGTCTACGGGAGCTACAGACCCAAATCCTCCCTGGTGCTGTGGGTTTCGTGGCTCAGCTGAATGTGGAGCGTGGTGTGCAGAGGAGGCCCCCGCAGACCATCAAGAGTGTGAGGCAGGCATTTGACCCTGTACAGTTCAACTTCAACAAGATCCGGCCCGGAGAAGTCCTCTTCCGTTTGCACCGGGAGCCTGATCTCCCTGGGACTCTGCTGCAAGAAGACATCCTGGTGGTGATCAACGTCAGCCCCCTGGAGTGGGGCCACGTGCTGCTGGTGCCTGAGCCTGCCCGCCAGCTCCCCCAGCGCCTGCTGCCGGGTGCACTGAGGGCAGGGATTGAGGCTGTGCTGCTGAGCTTACACCCGGGCTTCCGTGTCGGCTTCAACAGCCTGGGAGGCTTGGCCTCGGTGAACCACCTCCACCTGCATGGCTATTACCTGGCCCACAGACTGCCCGTGGAGCAGGCGCCAAGCGAGCCCCTGGACCCTGGAGGCCATTTGCATCTGCTCCAGGACCTCCCAGCTCCTGGCTTCCTCTTTTACACTCGTGGGCCAGGGCCTGACTTGGAGTCCTTGATAAGCAGGGTATGTCGGGCCACTGATTATCTGACTGACCATGAGATTGCTCATAACTTGTTTGTCACCCGGGGAGCTCCGCCGGGAAAGACATCACCTTCCTCAGCCCTCACAGGGGTCCGAGTAATTCTGTGGGCCCGGAAGTCCAGCTTTGGGATAAAGGACGGTGAAGCTTTCAATGTTGCCCTCTGTGAGCTGGCTGGGCACCTCCCTGTCAAAACATCCCAGGACTTCAGCAGCCTGACAGAGGCAGCTGCTGTGGCCCTCATTCAGGACTGTCGGCTGCCCCCATCCCAGGCAGAAGACGTACAGGCAGCACTGGTGGCCCTGATGTCCCAGGAAGAGCAATAATACTTCTGGATGTATTTATGTTCTTTTTTTCTTTTCTTTTGAGATAGGGTCTCACTCTGTCCCCAGGCTAGAGTGTAGTGGTATGATCCTGGCTCACTGTAGCCTCCACCTCTGGGGCTGAAGTGATCCTCCCACCTCAGCCTCTTGAGTAGCTGAGACTATAGGCGTGCACCACCACACACCTGGCTTTTTTTTTTTTTTTTTTTTTTTTTAACGATTAGGTGATTTTGTATTTTTTTATATAGACAGCGTTTCACCATGTTGCCCAGGCTGGTCTTGAACTCTTGGGCTGAAGCAGTCCTCCCACCTCGGCCTCCCAAAGTACTGAGATGACAGGAGTGAGCCCCTGGATTCTTTTCTGTTTCTTTTTTTTTTTTTTTTTTTTTTTTTTTTTTTGAGATAGTCTCGCTCTGTCACCTAGGTTGGGGTGCACTGGTACAATCTCGGCTCACTGCAACCTCCACCTCTAGGGTTCGAGTGATCCTCCTGGCTCAGCCTCCCGAGTAGCTGGGACTATACAGGCTCCTGCCACCAAACCCGGCTAATTTTTTTGTATTTTTAAAAGAGAAGGGGTTTCACCACATTGGCTAGGCTGGTCTTGAACTCCTGACTTTAGGTGATCCGCCCGCCTCGGCCTCCCAAAGTGCTGGGATTACAGGCGTGAGCCACCACACCCAGCCAGGATGTATTCATTTTCTACCTGATGAGTCCCTTTCCAGAGCACTGTCCATCATAGTCCTTTGGACATTTATTTTCATGGCTGCCTTCTCACCTGTCTCAGCCTAAGAAGAAGGATGAAGAAAGCTGATAATGATCTCTTAAAGGGGAGAAAGATAATGGTCTCTTTAAAGGGGAGCTGATAGTGGTCTCTTTAAAGGGGAGAAAATCTGGAATAATTCTACTGAGTAAGACATCATGAATGTATCTGCTACCTCTCCCCGTTCTTGTTCAAGCCCCAGGGGTGTTAAAAAGGAGTGTGTGTGACAGTTACACACTCCTGACTTTACATTTAGATTTTGTCTTCCTTTGATATCAAATGTTAGCACGGTAATAGTGCCTGTGCCTCCAGTATTGAGCTGCCACTTCTGTTCTCAGCCTGTTTATTCCCCTTTGCTCACCACTTATTTTTATTGCTTTGTCCCTTCTTTCCATTTAGCCCTGCTCCACCCAAATGCCCCACTCCTTCACTTTCCCTGCCACCTTGAGCTTTCCTCTAGCCCCCAACACCAAGTTGAATGCTCTTCACTGACATCATCTGATGTAAAAACACAGTGTTGTCACAACTTTCCGGGTGCACGTCTTTTTTTGTTTTGTTTTTTTGTAAGGCTGGGGTGCAGTGGTGCAATCACAGCTCACTGCAGACCCAAACTCTTGGTCTCAAGCCACCCTCCCACCTCAGCCCCCTGAGTAGCTGGGACGATAGGTGTGCACCATCACACCTGGCTAATTTTTAAATTTTTTGTAGAGATAGGGTCTTGCTATGTTGCCCGGGTTGCTGTCAAACTCCTGGCCTTAAGAAATCCTCCCACCTCGGCCTCCCAGAGTGCTAAGATGCCACCACACCTTGGTGCAGGTTTTTTTTTTTTTTTTTTTTTTTTTTTTTTGACACAGGGTCACTGTCACCCAGGCTGGAGTGCAGTGGTATGAAGACAGCTAACTGCAAGCTTCAACCTCCTGGGCTCAAACAATACTCCCATCTCAGCCTCCCTAGTAGCTGGGACCACAGGCATGCGCCACCACACCCGGCTATTTTTTTGGAGAGATAGCATCTTGCCAAGTTGCCCAGGCTGGTCTCGAACTCCTGGCCTCAAGATCCTCCCACCTCAGCCTCCCAAAGTGCTGAGATTATAGGCATGAGCCACTGCACCTGGCCTGAGTTTTTTTTTTTTTTTCTTGAATCAGAGTTTCACTCTGTTGCCCAGGCTGGAGTGCAGTGGTGTGATCTCGGCTCACTGCGTCTCTGCCTCCTGGGTTCAAGCAATTCAGCCTGAGTCTTCTTAATACCCCCATTCAAAACGGGATGGAGACTGACAGTTTGTACTTTGTTCAAGGTCAGGCAGCTGGAGTCGGGACTGCAGCACAGGCAGGTACCAGAAGATGAGCTGGGACAATGTGTGCTTGTGACCGCCTCTCCAGTCAGTGGTTCCCATGGTGGGTAGCACTGTCCTTAACAGTTTGCCCTCCCTGAGCCTCAGCCATCCCTCTTGGGGTCTTTCCCAAGCACTTTAGAAGCTCCTCTTGATGTAGACACAAAATCCAAAGCTAAGTCGTTGTTCCTCCGTCTGCATCTGAGTCAATGTGGGAAATTTTTTTTTATCTCATTGCTTTGTTCTGTCCTGTTTCTCCAGACATTTCACACTGGTTCCAGAGGAACTAGTCAGTAGACACTATTCTAAGAGAGTATGTGGGTGTGAAATCTCATTTTCCTTTTAGCTCCCTTGAATGTTATACAGCAAAAGTAAAAGAAGTCTTGGGTTGGCTGGGCACGTTGGCTCACACCTTTAATCCTAGCACTTTGGGAAGCCGAGGCAGGCAAATCACTTGTCAGGAGTTCGAGACCAGCCTGGCCAACATGGTGAAACCCCATCTCTACTAAAAATACAAAAATTAGGCGTTGTGGCGGCCACCTGTAATCCCATCTACTTGGGAGGCTGAGGCAGGAGAATCACTTGAACCCAGGAGGCGGAGGTTGCAGTGAGCTGAGATTGCACGACTGTACTCCAGCCTGGGCGATAGTGCGAGACTCAGTCTCAAAATAAATAAATACATAAAGTCTTGGGTCCAGCTCTCAACAGAGATTATCACCGCCACCACTCCTTCATCAAACATCCTGAAGGAATGAGAGTCCCTGTTCACAGCGTAAGGGTGAAAGGGGGCTCACACAGGTGGGTTCTGGCTGCTGTCTGAGTGGGCTCACCCAGGAGGGGTTTTGATTTCTCTGCCTCCCAAACTGTGGGTCCTAGCCCTGGCTTAGGCCTTCAGGTCGTTGGCTCCCTATACCTAGGCCTGTATAAAGCCTTAGTTTCCAGTTTTCATTAGAGGTTTTACATCCCAAATGATGTTACAAAGTCTCCCTGTGATAAAGCAGAATATGTGTCCATAGCCCATTTTATAAGAAAAACAGTTTAGGCCAGGTGCGGTGGCTCACGCCTGTAATCCCAGCACTTTGGGAGGCTGAAGCAGGCAGATCACAAGGTCAGGAGTTCAAGACCAGCCTGGCCAACATGGTGAAACCCCGTCTCTACTAAAAACACAAAAATTAGCTGGGTGTGGGTGCACATCTATAGTCCCAGCTACTCAGGAGGCTGAGGCAGGAGAATCGCTTGGACCTGGGAGGCGGAGGTGGCAGTGAGCCGAGATCGCGCCACTGCACTCCAGCCTGGGCGGCAGAGAGAGACTTTGTCTCAAAAAAAAAAAAAAAGAAAAAAACAGTTTACCATTCTATCAGAAAATGTTGACCACCCTCATATTTTTGGTAAACTGCAGTAATTTTTCCTTAATACTTTTTGCAAGCTTTTGCATGCATAAGCTCCAGTATCACACTTAATTTTGCTTGCTTGCTCTCTGAAGGGAGTTCGGATGACCATTACAGCAAAGTGGATTTTGCGTTCAAAGTGATAAGCCAAATATCAGGATTTTCCCAGTTTCTCCGTAGGACTGATGTTTAGAGGAAAGCCTTCCCTGACTCAAATATGTTTCTCCATATAAAAAGGGGAAAGTAAAATGGGTTTTCTTTCTGGTGGTATTTCTCAGCTATTTATATGCTTTGTGAATCTT